GGCCTCCCAAACTGGATCTCAGGTTTATACACCCTTTCCCTGGTCCTCGGCTGCCCCCGACGAGCCCCCGGGCAACAAGGACAGTGCCCCTATATCCCCGCCTCATCCCTAGTCGCTGCAGCAACACTCAGCCTCGCACCCCGGCACGTTCCGCGCCTCCCGCCAGCCCCACCCCACCGCCTCAGCGGATTGCCTCGCTGCAGGTGAGTCTGGCCAGGGGTCCCTTGGCACCAGGGGTTGCTCACCTTACTGAGGACCCCGCAGCGCTCCACAGGCGGCCCAGACTCCGTCTCTGGATCCTCCTCCGAGCCCGACGAGTTCCAGCTCTGATTATCCGACATGGAGGCTCGACAACCGAGCAGGAGACCGGCCCCCGCTCCCTCAGCTGCGCCGGAGGAGGCGCCCAGTCCTCGGGGTGAAGGGTCGGGGGATGGCGAAGCGAAGAGTGCCCGCTCCGGTGTGGGGGGGAGCAGGAGGAGGGACGAAGTCCGCCCGCCGCGCCGCCGCCGCGCCTGACACCGAGCGGAGCGAGGAAGGAGGACGAGCGGTGAAGGAAGCCTACCCTTCCAGCCGTCAGCCGCCGCCGCCGTCGCCGTGACCCCTGCGTTGCGCCCGGCGCTGCCACCCGAACTTAGCCCCCTCGATGCCAATTTCAAATAGGGAAGGAAAAGGGAAAAGAAGGGAAGAGAAAATCCGGCCGCTGAGTCCCGCGTCCACTCACACCTCCGCTACCGCCGCCATCTTCCTGCCTGGCCCACTATTTACCCTCCCCTCCCCTGTCCTTTCCCCTCCCCTTCGTCCTCCCATTCTCCCCCACTACTCCCCGCCCCGTCCCCCTCCCGGCGTCTGACGCGACACGCCGAGCCTTCGGGATCCTCCTCCCGAACCCTACCTCCGGCTCTCCCGGGTGACGACGGGTAGAAAAGCAGGAGGAGCGGAGAAAGGAGAGGGCGGGGTAGGGATGCAGCTGTGCTGCATTCTGGGAAGGGCGTTGGTCCGTCGCTCGCGCAGCCTCCTGGGAGTTGTAGTCGCGATCCTGAGGTAACGGGTGAGTATCCCGCGCGGGGATCGCTTGTCCCCTTGGGGCCTTGTCAGTCGGTGGGTGGGCTTCGTTTGACAGTTGCGTGACCAGCCCCTCGGCCTCGCTTCTATCCTTGCCTTGTGTGTTTATGACGAACCCTCCGGGCTTGCGGGCCCAGACGTGAGAGAGCTTTCCGCTGAAGATGACGGGCCTGCTTTCCAGGGCGGCTTGTCGAAAGCCCGGGAGCATCTGGCCGCTTCCGCCTCAACCATGGGCTGGGGTTTTGTGAGCTACTAGTGCCAAGGGTTTTCTTTCCACCAGACCACCGCTGTAAATCTCGAGGGTCTTACTCATTAGAAGTTTAAAAGCAGTGTTTATCTTTATGCTTTTTCAGATAAGTTTATACCATGGATAGCACAAAGGAGAAGTGTGACAGTTACAAAGATGATCTTCTGCTTAGGATGGGACTTAATGATAATAAAGCAGGAATGGAAGGATTAGATAAAGAGAAAATTAACAAAATTATAATGGAAGCCACGAAGGTATGTTTCTTGTTTCTTTTGATGTGTGTAATTTTCTTATGCTTTGTTTTGTTTTCCTCCATAGGGGTCCAGATTTTATGGAAATGAGCTCAAGAAAGAAAAGCAAGTCAACCAACGAATTGAAAATATGATGCAACAAAAAGCTCAAATCACCAGCCAACAGCTAAGAAAAGCACAATTACAGGTATTAATTAAATTGTTAAATAAAGTGGAAGCTAAAAGTATGTTAACTTTTTTAAAAAATTAAGGTTGACAGATTTGCAATGGAATTAGAACAAAGCCGAAATTTGAGCAATACCATAGTGCACATTGACATGGATGCTTTCTATGCAGCTGTAGAAATGAGGGACAATCCAGAATTGAAGGATAAACCCATTGCTGTAGGATCAATGAGTATGCTGGTAAGTAAAGATCAAATACAAAAAGGAAATTTTATTTTTTTCCATGTGGTCAATTTTCTTTCAGTCTACTTCAAATTACCATGCAAGGAGATTTGGTGTTCGTGCAGCCATGCCAGGATTTATTGCTAAGAGGCTGTGCCCACAACTTATAATAGTGCCCCCCAACTTTGACAAATACCGAGCTGTGAGTAAAGAGGTAAGTTAATGTCTCACCCCTACTTTAGGCTTAAAATTTAAACTTTTTTTTGTTTCCTTTGAAGGTTAAGGAAATACTTGCTGATTATGATCCCAATTTTATGGCCATGAGTCTTGATGAAGCCTACTTGAATATAACAAAGCACTTAGAAGAAAGACAAAATTGGCCTGAGGATAAAAGAAGGTATTTCATCAAAATGGGAAGCTCTGTAGAAAATGGTAAGCAACTTATTAAGACTATCAAACCAAGACTCTTTTTCTTAAACTTGGATTATCCAATCAGACCTTCAGAATTTGTATATTCAAAGAAGCATAACTTTCACAGGTAATTTCTATTTATTACAAATGTGCCCTTAGAAAGGTGAGTTATTTTCCTGTTTATGACTTAGATAATCCAGGAAAGGAAGTTAATAAACTGAGTGAGCATGAACGATCCATCTCTCCACTACTTTTTGAAGAGAGTCCTTCTGATGTGCAGCCCCCAGGAGATCCTTTCCAAGTGAACTTTGAAGAACAAAACAATCCTCAAATACTCCAAAACTCAGTTGTTTTTGGAACATCAGCCCAGGAAGTGGTAAAGGAAATTCGTTTCAGAATTGAGCAGAAAACAACACTGACAGCCAGTGCAGGTATTTAAAAGAGTATTGATGGCCACTGTAGTTCTTTGAGTCATCAGAGTATTCTTCTTTTAAGGCATTGCCCCAAATACAATGTTAGCAAAAGTATGCAGTGATAAGAATAAACCAAATGGACAATACCAAATTCTTCCCAATAGACAAGCTGTGATGGACTTCATCAAGGATTTACCCATTAGAAAGGTAAGATTTTTACATAAAGTTTATTTATATATTCTATTAATAATAAATATTGATTCTTTTCTAGGTTTCTGGAATAGGAAAAGTTACAGAGAAAATGTTAAAGGCCCTTGGAATTATTACATGTACAGAACTTTACCAACAGAGGGCATTGCTTTCTCTCCTTTTCTCTGAAACATCTTGGCATTATTTCCTTCATATCTCCTTGGGTCTAGGTTCAACACACCTGACGAGGTATCTATATGTATTGTCATTCTGCTTTTTCTGAAAAATAAAGACCTTTTTTTTTCATTTCAAGGGATGGAGAGAGGAAAAGTATGAGCGTTGAGAGGTAATGTTTTATTATTTATTGTTAATTGTGCATTTGTGCGCCAAAATTATTCTTGTCTTTCTAGGACATTCAGTGAGATAAATAAAGCGGAAGAGCAATACAGCCTATGTCAAGAACTTTGCAGTGAGCTTGCTCAGGATCTACAGAAAGAAAGACTTAAGGTGCTTTATTTTGATATGGTGTCCTTAGTTTTAATAAATAAATAACATATTGTATATGTTATAGGGTAGAACTGTTACCATTAAGTTGAAGAATGTGAATTTTGAAGTAAAAACTCGTGCATCTACAGTTTCATCTGTTGTTTCTACTGCAGAAGAAATATTTGCCATTGCTAAGGAATTGCTAAAAACAGAAATTGATGCTGATTTTCCACATCCCTTGAGATTAAGGCTTATGGGTATGACTTTTTCATTTTTTTGTTTTTCCTTAATTTGAAATTGATTGTGATTGGTTTAATTTAGGTGTTCGGATATCTAGTTTTCCCAATGAAGAGGACAGGAAACACCAACAAAGGAGCATTATTGGCTTTTTACAGGCTGGAAACCAAGCCCTGTCAGCCACTGAGTGTACATTAGAGAAAACTGACAAAGATAAGTTTGTAAAACCTCTAGAAATGTCTCATAAGAAGAGTTTCTTTGATAAAAAACGATCAGAAAGGAAATGGAGTCACCAAGATACATTTAAATGTGAAGCCGTGAATAAACAAAGTTTCCAGACATCACAACCATTCCAAGTTTTAAAGAAGAAGATGAATGAGAATTTGGAAATATCAGAGAATTCAGATGACTGTCAGATACTTACCTGTCCTGTTTGCTTTAGGGCTCAAGGGTGCATCAGTCTGGAAGCCTTGAATAAACATGTAGATGAATGTCTTGATGGACCTTCAATCAGTGAAAACTTTAAAATGTTCTCGTGTTCACATGTTTCTGCTACCAAAGTTAACAAGAAAGAAAATGTTCCTGCTTCTTCACTTTGTGAGAAGCAAGATTATGAAGCCCATCCAAAAATTAAAGAAATATCTTCAGTAGATTGTATAGCTTTAGTAGATACTATAGATAACTCATCTAAAGCAGAAAGCATAGATGCTTTAAGTAATAAGCATAGCAAGGAAGAATGTTCTAGTCTCCCAAGCAAGTCTTTTAATATTGAACACTGTCATCAGAATTCTTCTTCTACTGTTTCATTGGAAAACGAAGATGTTGGATCATTTAGACAAGAATACCGCCAGCCTTACTTATGTGAAGTGAAAACAGGCCAAGCTCTAGTTTGTCCTGTTTGTAACGTAGAACAAAAGACTTCAGATCTAACCCTGTTCAATGTGCATGTGGATGTTTGCTTAAATAAAAGTTTTATCCAAGAATTAAGAAAGGATAAATTTAACCCAGTTAATCAACCCAAAGAAAGCTCCAGAAGTACTGGTAAGTGTGTAATTGTTTTAAACTGCATGATTTATGGAATTTCTTGACTTTCTTTCCTCTAAAGGTAGCTCAAGTGGAGTACAGAAGGCTGTAACAAGAACAAAAAGGTATGGCTAATTTGAGCTTTAATAAAGCTGGCGCATTTTAATTGTGTGTTCCTTTTCATTCTAGGCCAGGATTGATGACAAAGTACTCAACATCAAAGAAAATAAAACCAAACAATCCCAAACATACCCTTGATATATTTTTTAAGTAAACATTGAACATTTTATCATTAATTTTTAATTGAAACTAGTTATTTTATAATCAATGAATTTGTTCTTTCTGATTTTAAGTTTGCAGATTTATTTAGTGAAGGCAAGTGCAATAATCCTTCCTCAGATGATGTTTGCTTTTCTAAGATACATATACTGATTCTGTGTATCTTTTTTATAACCATGAGAATTTTACTTCCATTATACATCAATTGGAAATCAATCCTGTTAAGAGATAATTCTTAAAAGGGAAATTAGGAATGGGATAAGAAGGTGATTTTTTTATTATTTTTATACTGAATATAAAAACATTTGTAAGGGCTCTCAAAGATTCACACATGCCTATATTATCATAAGAATTTTTCAGCACTTAACTACTTTGTTGGCATTGATCCTAGTGTCTTTAAATACTTCATGAGCATTCATAATTAAAATTTATCTTAAGTTCTATGAAGAGTATTAATGTAACTAGCATAAGTGGTTTTCTTCAGGAAAATAAATATCACAGTATTATCTGTGTTAAAATGGTTTTTGCCTAAAATATAATTTTTAATTTGGCTTTTCTTATTTAAAATTCCATTATCTTATGAATAAGCACTTGAATCAGTTTTTAAAATATTTAGTCTAAGATGATTCAAAGTAGTTTTATTTTAATACAGGACTTTTAAATGGCAGTATTTCATTTCTTGTCAATTATGTTGGTACTTTCCACAAATCTATAAAGAAGGATAAATTGTACCATCATTTTATTATAATCCTCAAGAGAAAATGTGTAATTCAAAAGATTAATGTGTATTAAAACACATTATGTATCTTAGTTACATTTCTATCAGTACTTTTATTAATATTTGTGAAAGAAGACAGCTTAATAGTAGTTAGCTTAAGTAGTTTCTCCAAGTACTTTTGTGCTATCAATGAGTTCTTCTCAAAAAATAATTAGTTAGGCCAGGCACAATGGCTCACACCTGTAATGCCAGCCCTTTGGGAGGCCGAATGGGCAGATCACTTGAGGTCAGGAGTTTGAGACCAGCCTCGCCAACATGGTGAGACCCTGTCTCTACTAAAACGATAAAAAAAAAAAAAAAATTAGCCAGGCTTGGTGGCACACGCCTGTAATCCCAGCTACTCAGATGGCTGAGGCAGGAGAACTACTTGAACCTGGGAGGTCAAAGCTGCAGTCAGCCAAGATCTTGCCACTGTACTCCAGCCTGAAGAGCGAGACTCTGTCTCAATAATATAATAATAGTTATTATTTAATTGCAACATGAAGTTGGAAGCCATTTTCTGTTACTTCTTTAAGGAGCTAAATCTTTTATATTTTTGTTTTCTCTCCCCTTGCGTTTCATATTTTAGCTTATGATCTAAATATATATTTTGTATATTATAATATTTTAGGAATAGCTTAATTAAGAACTCACAGACTTTGACAAAGTGGTAACTAGACTTTTAATTACTAGATTCTTCAAATTAGGCTTAATGCCTGCTAGCATGCCAATCCAATCCCATGACTGATGTTATTATACACTATGGCAAATACAAAGTTGTAGTATTATGGTTCTTGATGGTGTGATTTACTTATGTAAATTATGTACAAATTTAAGTTCAATGAAACACTGATTTAATGTACTGAAAGGTAAATAGTACCATAGTGAATTATTTTCTGTCTTGCCTTAGGTTTATTTTTATTATCTTCAATATTAGAATAAATGCTAAATTATTTTCATTTAAGGATTTATGTAGTTGAATATTATCATTTAGTAATATTTAATCATTTGAAATAAAATTTAAAGCTTTAATTGATCTAATAGAGATGGTTTTCTACTTTTCCACTCTTCCTCCCTCTTATGCCTTCACTTTTGTTTTCTGTGCCCAGAATTTTCTTCACATTCTTTACTACCTGTTTTGTCTATTATATCCAACCCATTTTCTTTTTATTATAATTTTGATTTGGGGCATTTGAAGAAAATACAGCAAAACTACAAGAACTGGTAATAAGCATGCATAATCTCACCTACTTAGTGAACCTAATATAAACCTAATATAAAGAACCACCGTATTTGCAATATATATAACTGGTGAAAAACTAGTGTCCAGAATATATAAATGATCCCTATGAATCAGTAAGAAAAAGACAGTCAATAGAAATTTGGACAAAAGACTTTATATGGCATTTCAAGTGAAAGGAAATCCAGATGACCAAGAAACATGAAAATATTCCCAGCCATATTAATATTTGAGAAGTAAAAAATAAAACTACAAGGAGGTATTACATCTTTACCTTATTTGCAAAAATGAAATGATCTAATGATACTAAGTTTTGGTGATGATGTCAGCTCTTACATTGAAAACAATCACTGTGGAAAAATTTGTCCCTCAGTAAATTTAAAGATAAACATGCTCAAAACCTAGCAATTGCACTCTGAAGTATACATCTTTGCAGGTTATCTTTCATTACAGTTATTTTTTTCCCTGTCAGGACCCTAACTAATACAATGCCTTGGGAAAACTAATGAACATGTATCCTAGGAAGCATGTACAAGAAAGTTCTTCCCAGTCAGGAAGGTGGCCAAGAAAAAAATTTTTTAATGTTCATAGCAGCACTGCAATATCCAAAAGTTAGAAATGAACCAAATATTCAGCAATGGTAGAATGGTTAAATTGTACCATGGCATTTATATTGAAACAGTAGAATTCTACACAGTGGTGAAAATGAAGGAAATAGCTAACCACAACATAGATGAATATCACAGACATAGCATAGAGCAAAAGAAGCAAATCACAGAAGGATGCCATCAACATGATTCCATTTGTATAAAGTTTAAAACAGTATAAACTGAACAACTATATTGTTTTAAGGGTATATAGTTATATATATGAGATACAACTGTAAAGAAAAGCAAGTGTTTTGCTGTCCCCAGAACCAGAATAATGATTTCCTCTGTGGAGAAGTACAGCAGTGTGATTGGGGAGTGGCACCTGGTGCTTCTGGGATGCTGGCAATGTTCTATTTCTTGTCTTGGGTGGTGATTGCATGGATGTTCACTTTTAAAATACTCTTTATACATATATATTTTATATATTCTTGTTCATATATAACCTTTATAATAAAGAGAAAAAAATGGCAAAAACTGCTTTCGTTAACAAGATGATATTTTCCTCCAACTCTGCAGGCTAGCTAATTTCAATCGAGAAAAAAATACATTTTTTTCTTCTAGAACCTTGCTGAACACAGCAAGAAAGAGCCATCCCATGCAAAATTTTTAGTTTTTCTCCTAGCATTTCCCCTAAGGCTACAGCCTCAATCAGTATTTGGTCTTCTTTCCAAAGACAGCTGTTGACAGTTAGACCAAATATTTTTTTGCCGTTTGTGATGGTTAATATTGAGTGTCAACTTGATTGGATTAAATGATGCAAAATATTGTTCCTGGGTGTGTCTGTGAGGGTATTGCCAAAGAAGATTAACATTTGAGTCAGTGGGCTCAAGAAGCAGATCCACCCTCAATCTGGTTGTGCACCATCTAATCAACTGCCAGCATAGCTAGGATAAAAGCAGGCAGAGGAAGGTGGAAGGACTACACTGGCTAAGTCTTCTGGCCTCCGTCTTTCTCCTGTGCTGCATGTCTTCTGCCCTTGAACATCAGACTCCAAGTTCTTCAGCTTTTGGACTCTTGGACTTCCACCAGTGATTTGCCAGGGACTATCAGGCCTTCAGCCACAGACTGAAGGGCTGCACCATCTGCTTGTCTGCTTTTGAGGTTTTGGGACTCAGACTGGCTTCCTGGCTTCTCAGCTTGCAGACTGTGGGACTTCACCTTGTGATTGTGTGAGTCAATTTTCCTAAGAAACTCCCCTTCATATATACATCTATTAGTTCTGTCCCTCTAGAGGACCCTAATACACCACCAAACAAGTCACCAGTTTTCCAGTCTGTGGTATTTGTGTCCCCACTCCCTAAATTCTTCTCTCCAACCCTAAGTCAATTTGTTATATTAGGCTTTGTTATTTGCAGTACCCTATTTCTGTATCAGTTCAGTCACAAGCTTCCTGGTGCCTCTTCCTTGTTGAGTCACATGGGGACATGCTTAATTCTCCCAGAAATGTGTGACAGCATGTGCAAAATATTGCCAACCAAGGAAGCTCAACCAATCCTTGGTGTCCAAGGTGTTTACTGGAAGTCAGTCACATAGGCATGCATCACCCATGTGACTGACCTTACCCGTTGAGTCTCAAGACCCCAGGGGTGTAGTGATACCTCATGGCCCAGGGCTTCAGCCATTCAAAAACAGACATTCGCCATGATTCATACTGTTAGCATAAACTATCTCGTCAAACTAACAAAATGCAGCCCAAGGCCTCAGGCATACTAGAACACTATTATCAAACTGGAAATTCCACGAGCTCAGGTCATTTCCCAGGAGCTAGTCAAGGAAGGGCCAGTACGTGAAGACACCTCTCTTTGAAAAGTGCAGGGCTGGAGTAACCTGAGGCTGCTAGGTTAACCCTTTACTGCATTAATGTCAAATTATTAGAATTGTATTCAAATAAAATATAAAAAAGAAAGATCACTTAGAGTAACTTTTTCCTGCCTCACTTGAATAATGCAGAGACACTTCAAATTCGTAACATGTTTAGGGGGTCTCAAGGAGGATGGGCTATGCGTTTTGAATATATGCATATAAAACAACAAATGACATAGGCCTAATAATTTCTTTGCATGTGTATAATCCTCTCTTCAATGTAATTCAAAGGTCTCTTTTTTAATATCAGTCTTTACATTGTCCCTGTAATATAGAGCTATACACCTTTCCTCAATCTTTTGTGATAGTAGGAAAAGTAGCATTATAAGAAGTATTTATAAATTTAATTCACTCCACCAGAAATGTTTTATTTTAAAGTTAGCATGGGACTTGTGGTATCCGCAAGGTCAGTGTCCCCACTGAAGAAGTGGCCTTCTAGAGTAAGAAGTTTCAGCATCAACATGGGTAATGGAAGCCATATAACAGAACTTAAGAAGGAACTTTGTGCTAAGAAAATGTAGACAGTGGTTATAGGCATATATGTAAGAAGGCTGTAAGTTAAAGGCAAGAGAGATGTAGCAATTAATAGGAGATATTTTTTCTGCCATCATTAACAAATGTATTTGTTTACTACTCCTTACTTTTTAACTCATCCACCTTGTATCCACTGCTACCTCTGCCAACCCTGTATCTGTTACTGAATTCTGTCTACTCTTGTAGGGCCTCTTGAAAATGAAAATATCCATTTGTTTCCATCTCTTTTGTCAAGCCCTTATCAGTTGTCTAAACTCTTGACTTTCCAACTGATTTGTCAGTTTTCCCTGCTCTAAACCATCTTATGCATTTTTTACAGATTAGCTATAAACAGCATTCCCATAATAGCACTCTCATGTCAAAAAAAAAAAAAAAGCAGTTTTCAAAAGCTCTCAACTGTCTCCAAGATTTAGCAGTGGAATGAGTAGGAAAAGGGAGTGATTTTTAGTGTATGATTATTTATGTGGTGTAAATGCTCCCACCATGACAGATTTCAAGTTATGTGATGTCAGCCAGTTCACAAAATTCCTGAAACTTTAACAGCTCTTGCAAGCCAATACAAGCTAGCTCCTATATATCACTGTCCATGATGCACTCTAAACACTGGCTTGGCATTCAGGGTTTCCTGAACAGACCAAGCTGTTTCTCCTTTCTGGCATCTGTGCTCCATTGTTCCCTCTGCCCAGAATATGCTTCCTGAATGCCCCTTTTCTCTCTCCCACCTACATAATTACTCATCTTTCAACTCAGCTCAAGGGCCACCTTCAGAAAAGTGTTCCTTGCCCTCTGGAAAAATTGATCAGTCACTATTTTTTGCTCCTGTTTCCCTACAAAGACCCTGAAACATTCTTTGCATGGCCCCCGATGTTGGTTTCTCCCTACCAGATTGTAGGCCCCAAGAGATCCTGGGCTATCTTTCACTTATCTCTGAATTCCAAGTATGAAGTGTATGGCCTGGCACACAGTAGATACGGAGAGTCATTTGTTGACATGTAAATGAATAAATAGTATGTGTCCAAAAGTGTTTACTACTATCTTATTGTTTTTATCTGGGAAGACAGAATGGTGGCTAAGGGCTGCTGTCACACTGGGTCCTAAAGAGTGGACATTCCAGAAAGAGACAATTGCATTTATTTCCCTTTATTAGATAATGGCTTGCTTTATACATGTTTTATTATTATACTGTGTCGTTTTGGAGTGGCTTGGGAGTATTTGGAAGAAGGCTTAAAATATGACTATTAACCTGGGGCTAAAAAAAACTGTTTTTGAGGAAATATTTCATTTAAAAAAATCATACCTGGTGTACCTGGTGCTGAACTGTTGTTTTTAGAGACAAGGTCTCACCGTCACCCAGGCTGAAATACATTGTCATGATCATAACTCACTGCAGCCTGGAACTCTTGGGATCAAGATCCTCTCATCGCAGCTTCCCAAGTAGCTGGGACTACAGGCTGGTGCCATGATGCCCAGCTAAGTTTTTGTATTTTTTTGTTGAGATAGGATCTTGCTATGTGGCCTAGATTGGTCTTGAACTCCTGGCTTCAAGCATTCCTCCTTCCTCAGTCTCCCAAAGCTCTGGGATTAACAGGCATCAGCCACCATGCCTGGCCCTGGTACTGAATTTTCTTTGAAGTAAGGTTCCATTTTGAAAAGCAGTGATATATTTGAACACACTTTGTGTTGGTAGGATTTTAGTAAACCTCACAGAGAGGTGATGCTTATTTCCCTGGAGAAAAAACTGTTCTTTAATTGTATAATTAAGGACTAATCGCTTTTGCTTTGTAATACATAACTGAATTAAGTTGTTCAAGAAAAACTCAAATGACATCATGGTGACTATTGGCAACATGATTCCATTTATTAAGCAAACCATAATATTGAACTGTTCCCCTTACCAGTACGAGGTAATTGTGATAGTCTTACTTTGTAACTGCTGCTGTCTACAGAATGCTCAGGGAGATTAAAGATAATTCAGAGGCAAATGGTACTAACCCTTCTAACCTCAGCCTGTAAAGTGTAGTATGATTTCAAACTCTTTCCTGTATACACATACACACACACACACACACACACACACACACACACACACACTACCTCTGCCAACCACATACCTATCATTGAGTTCTGTCTACTCTTGTAGGGCCTCTTGAAAACACTTCTTTCCATTTCTTTTATCAGGTTCTTATCAGTTGTCTAATATCTGGCCTTCTAACTCATTGCTTAGCTTTCACCAGTTTCTTTCCCTGCTTTAGATCATCTTGTGCATTTTTGTAGACAATACTTTCCTAATATCACTCATGGTCTTGGGTGTCTATGGAGAGAGTGAGAGAGAGAGAGATTCCCTAAATTGGAGACAAAAAGGAAAAAAAAGTTGGGTCACTTCTAGGATCAAATCTAGTTCTCTTTTATGAAGGCTCAAAAGTTTTTTCCCTCTCAGAATATGCTAAACTTCAAATGTGATCTCTGAAACCATCCGCAAGTCTGAGATACGCCATGGTTTTTTGGGTTTTGCTAGCAATTCTGGGCAGAGATCCTGGTTGTCCTTCAACATTCTACTTTTCTGCCATATTATTAGAATTTTAGCTTGGCACATGATCACCCAGAATAGACTAATGTATTTCATCAATTCTTTATAAACCACTAAGAAATAATACCTAAGATAGGGAGTCTAACAGGTTACCACTGCATAAATATGGGACACCAAGGTTTATACCTTCAGAGCAAGGATAAAGGAGAAATCTTCCATGAAGAAAGAGGGAGCAAAGTGTAGGGGTGGGTTGCCCCTACACACCTGTGGGTGTTTCTCGTAAGGTGGGACGAGAGATTTGGAAAAGAAAAAGACACAGAGACAAAGTATAGAGAAAGAAATAAGGGGAACCGGGGAACCAGCGTTCAGCATATGGAGGATCCCGCCAGCCTCTGAGTTCCCTTAGTATTTATTGATCATCTGTGGGTGTTTCTCAAAGAGGGGGATGTGTCAGGGTCACAAGACAATTGTGGGGAGAGGGTCAGCAGACAAACACGTGAACAAAGGTCTTGGCATCATAGACAATGTAAAGGATTAAGTGCTGTGCTTTTAGATATGCATACACATAAACATCTCAGTGCTTTACAAAGCAGTATTGCTGCCCGCAGGTCCCACCTCCAGCCCTAAGGCGGTTTTTCCCTATCTCAGTAGATGGAGCATACAATCGGGTTTTATACCGAGACATTCCATTGCCCAGGGACAGGCAGGAGACAGATGCCTTCCTCTTGTCTCAACTGCAAGAGGCATTCCTTCCTCTTTTACTAATCCTCCTCAGCACAGACCCTTTACGGGTGTCGGGCTGGGGGACGGTCAGGTCTTTCCCTTCCCACGAGGCCATATTTCAGACTATCACATGGGGAGAAACCTTGGACAATACCTGGCTTTCCTAGGCAGAGGTCCCTGCGGCCTTCCGCAGTTTTTGTGTCCCTGGGTACTTGAGATTAGGGAGTGGTGATGACTCTTAAGGAGCATGCTGCCTTCAAGCATCTGTTTAACAAAGCACATCCTGCACCGCCCTTAATCCATTCAACTCTGAGTTGACACAGCACATGTTTCAGAGAGCACGGGGTTGGGGGTAAGGTCACAGAATCTCAAGGCAGAAGAATTTTTCTTAGTACATAACAAAATGGAGTCTCCTATGTCTACTTCTTTCTACACAGACACAGTAACAATCTGATCTCTCTTGCTTTTCCCCACAGCAAAGCAATTTGCATGCTCAGCCTTGGCACTGGTTGGAAGGAGGGACTGCCAGTGAGAATTTGAACCATAAACCAGTACACATGTAGGCTTGTAATCTGAATTCACACAAATGGTATCATCCTAAAGAGCTCAAGCAGAAAATGTAATTAAAGTGAGGTTAGTATTGCCCCTAGTGACTGGCAGAAGCATATGCAAATCCTCTATGGAAGAACTCAACTTCAATTCAGGCAGACAACTTAGTATCTCAATTAAAAAGATGTGATAATGTGAAAAATAGGTGTTACAGAATTGATGACTACAATGTATCTCCCATCCTTGAAGCTCACACCCTCCCAGCTAGGGGTAGCCATGTGACTGAGTTTTGACTAATGGGATATAAAAGGAAGTACTGGCCGGGTGCGGTGTCTCACGCCTGTAATCTCAGCACTTTGGGAGGCCAAGGCGGGTGGATCACCTGAGGTCAGGAGTTCGAGACCAGCCTGGCCAAGATGGTGAAACCCCGTCTCTACTCAAAATACAAAAAAGTAGCTGGGCGTGGTGGCACACACTTGTGATCCCAGCTACTCAGGAGGCTGAGGCAAGAGAATCGCTTGAACCCGGGAGACGGAGGTTGCAGTGAGCTGAGATTGCACCACTGCACTCCAACCTGGGTGACAAAGCGAGACCTTGTCTCAAAAAAAAAAAAAAAAAAAGGAAGTACTGTGTGTGGTTGCTTCTGGGAACCTTCCTTTCTTGCAGCTGTAGCATTCTGTTTGCCTCTTCTTTCTATTTCTCTGTTCCATCCTGCTGCCTGGAAGCAGATGCTGCCGTTTACACCTGAACATAAGGGTTGCACAGGGGGATGGTAGAGTAGTGGGCTGCAGGGGCTGATTCTTGGGGCTTTGTAAAACAGAGACATATCAGCACTGGCCTGCACACTTTGAGACTTTCACAAGAAACAAATTAAAAAATTGTTTAAGCCATAGTTACTTGGGTTTTCCTATTAATTATAGCTGAATCCTAGCTGATAAAGGACATAAAGATTATTAAGACATGTTTGTCCTCAAAAAATGGAGAGCCACCCCAGGGACAGTTTCTATTCAATGTAGGGAGGGCTATAATAGATGAATATACAAAGTGGGAGTCTAGGGAGAAATCGTCTGGTAGAGGAGGGCAAAGAGAAATCTAGGAAGATGTTTTTAAAAATATGGAATCCTTGAACAGGACCTGGTTTTAAAGGTTTACTTCAGAATTGAACATATTTTTTTAGTCTAGACCTTTAGGGGAAAAACTTAAAGCTTTCAGGACTCAAAGACAAGTTACTGTTCCCATGGCTAAATTGCATTCCATATTTATTTGACAAATACTTATTGCAGGTCGGGTACTGTTTTAGCCACTGGAGATGCAGTAAGAAACTTAATTAATTTTTTTTTTTTTTGAGACAGAGTCTTGCTCTGTCACCCAGGTTGGAATGCAGTGACATGATAACAGCTTGCTGCAGCCTTGACCTCCGTGGCTCAGGCCATACTCCCATCTCAGCTTCCCAAGTAGCTAAGACTACAGGTCTGCCCCACCACCACCAGCTAATTTTTAAATTTTTTGTGGAGACTGGAGTCTCACTAAGTTGCCCAGGTTGGCCTCAAACTCCTGGCCTCAAGCCATCCTCCCACTTCGGCCTCTCAAATTGCTGGGATTATAGGCATGAGACACCACGCCTGGCCCAACAAAGTTTTAAAAATCACTGTATTTATGAAGTTTACATTCTAGTTGTGGAAACCGACACTAAACAAATAGACATTTCAGTGGTAAGTGTTACAAAGGAAAGAGACAACAGCATAAGGGAATGGAACATGAAGGTAGGGGACACTTTTAGAATAAGATGATCCGAGAAGGCTCCTCTGAGGAAGTGACATTTAACCTGAAACCTTAATGATACGAAGGATCAAAACTATTTTAAAAATTCGGAAGTGGAGGTGGGGGAGAGAAGTTCTAGGCAAAGGGAGGAAATAGAAGCTGATGGCTCTCCACCAGGAAACAGTGGATGAAGAATGGAGAAGAATTGTAGGGCCCAAGATCAGAGAGATGAGTAGGGCCAGATCATGTGGGCAAGCTTTTATGTATTAGCACGCTTAGAATTAATATTCTGCTTGAGAACTAACCTGATATTTGAAACAGAGTGAAAAAGAAAATACCTCCCACAGTATACTTCATAGCTTCTTATTTAGCCCAAGCTGTCAGGGAAATAAAGTCCAGCTATGGCTAAGTTTCACATAATGCACTGCTTTGGAGTTTTTGTCTCATCTGTTAGAGTAAGATAAGTACCACATACTATTATAAGGCTATATAGCATAAAATGATGATGCATTTTCTCCTGTCATTGATAAGAGGATTTTTTTAAAAGTAAATTTCTTGGTTTAGAATTTGAAAGCAGTTTCAAACTTGGATAACACAATTCAGATCTTTTTTTAAAATTATTTTTTATTTATATTAAAAAAAAATTTTTTTTTTGAGATAGGGTCTGGCTCTATCACGCAGACTGGCACACAGTGGCACAATCTTGGCTCATTGCAACCTCTGCCTCCCAGGCTGAAGCCATCCTCCCACCTCAGCCTCCCAAGTAGCTGGGACTACAGGCATGCACCACCATGCCTGGCTAATTTTTGTAGAGAGGGGGTCTCACTTTGTTACCCAGACTGGGAGATTTTTCTGTACTTGGCTGTATGCTTTCCATTGATCTGCTGCTGTTTTCACTATTATTCCTTCTTTTGTGTGGGTATTTTCTTTTGATTTTTAGAATTTTACTTGTAAACATGCTACATATACATATAATTTGGTGCCCTGTTTTTCCATTTACATATTATACTTTCCATATTAGTACATTGTCTGATATTTCTGCATAATACTCAATTCAACTTACCTGCTATTGTTTTTATCATATCTCTATTACAAACATTAGGCCCATTTCCCTTTTTTAAAAGAGGAAAGTTTGAGGTTATGGGCGGTGTTCTGATAAAATAAATAATATTTTGTCATGTTTGTTTTTTCATTGATTAGGAAACATTGTTTTGAATTTAATGCCTCAAATTTGGTGCACAATAATTTGAAGGGAAAAACTGACAAGTTTGAAATGAACATTGATATTACATAATTTACATTAAAATGATACATCTTTTGTAAATTTGTAAGAAGAATAAATAAATGAAAACCTGATTACCTTTCTTATTTGAAGTTTATTTGGGGGGTCAGAATT